AAGATGCCTGACCACCACCATGTGGGGTGGCCTGATACTCAACCCACCAGGTGCTGCCACCCCCATAATAAGGGACTTGACCCTCAATGCTCAGGGCCCCTGACCCCAAAGTCGGCATCCCCGAACTCTCCCAAGAAGCTCCAGGTTCTCCATTGTCTCCAACCTCCTCTGCCTCCCCCAAAGCCTCCATTCTCAGTAAGAAACTCGTGGAGGGGCTGTCCGCTCTGGTGGTGGACGTTAAGTTCGGAGGGGCCGCCGTCTTCCCCAACCAGGAGCAGGCCCGGGAGCTGGCAAAGACGCTGGTGAGCGGTGTGGCCTTTCCCTGGGCAAGCGTCTTGATGCGGGCCCAGCCTACCCTTCACCCCTCCCGTCCCCACTGCCTCCCTCCACTCAGCAGTCCTGCCTAACCCCAGTCCCACCCTCTTCTGCCCGAAGTCCCTCCCTCCTTCACGGCTTCCTAACCTGCTGTGACTTTAGAGGTCAAGGCTGGCCCGGCCTGGACCTGGGGAAGCCCTCTGTGGCGTTCCTGCCCCAGACCAAGTACAAGTTCCTCCTGGCCCCATGGCGAGGTGTCGCACTTCACTCGTGTCTCTTCCCCACCCCAATCCTTCCCTGACTTCATGCTGGGGGGCTGGCAACCCAGGGTGCAGCAGGGGCTGGAGTTCGACCAAGAACCGGCTGCAGAAGGCCCCGCCATGGGGGGTCCACGCTGAGCCTCCTCTCCGCAGGTTGGCGTGGGAGCCAGCCTAGGGCTTCGGGTCGCGGCAGCGCTGACCGCCATGGACAAGCCCCTGGGTCGCTGCGTGGGCCACGCCCTGGAGGTGGAGGAGGCGCTGCTCTGCATGGACGGCGCAGGCCCGCCAGACTTAAGGGACCTGGTCACCACGCTCGGTGAGGGGGACGGGGTGTAGGGGAGCGGAGGCGGCGGGGGGTGCTTCCCGCTGGGGCCGCCCCGACCCGGCCGCGCCTAAGACCCGTCCCCGCCCGCAGGGGGCGCCCTGCTCTGGCTCAGCGGACACGCGGGGACTCAGGCCCAGGGCGCTGCCCGGGTGGCCGCGGCGCTGGACGACGGCTCGGCCCTTGGCCGCTTCGAGCGGATGCTGGCGGCGCAGGGCGTGGATCCCGGTCTGGCCCGAGCCCTGTGCTCGGGAAGTCCCGCAGAACGCCGGCAGCTGCTGCCTCGCGCCCGGGAGCAGGAGGAGCTGCTGGCGCCCGCAGATGGTGAGCGTCGGGGGAGTCCCCGTCCTTCCGCCTTCTGGCTCCTGACGCCTGTGCTTGTTTCCAGGAGCATCAGATCCATGCTGCTGCTGACTCGGAGCCCCACAGCTTGGCACAGGCTCTCTCAGCTCAAGCCTCGGGTCCTCCCTGGGACCCTGGGAGGCCAGGCCCTGCATCTGAGGTCCTGGCTTTTGTCAAGGCAGGGCCCTGCAGAGACAGGTGGGCAGGGCCAGCCCCAGGGCCCTGGGCTTCGAACCCGGCTGCTGATCACAGGCCTGTTCGGGGCTGGACTCGGTGGGGCCTGGCTGGCCCTGAGGGCTGAGAAGGAGAGGCTGCAGCAGCAAAAGCGAACAGAAGCCCTGCGCCAGGCAGCTGTGGGCCAGGGCGACTTCCACCTGCTGGATCACAGAGGCCGGGCTCGCTGCAAGGCTGACTTCCGGGGCCAGTGGGTGCTGATGTACTTTGGCTTCACTCACTGCCCTGACATCTGCCCAGACGAGCTGGAGAAGCTGGTGCAGGTGGTGCGGCAGCTGGAAGCAGAGCCTGGTTTGCCTCCAGTGCAGCCTGTCTTCATCACTGTGGACCCCGAGCGGGACGACGTTGAAGCCATGGCCCGCTACGTCCAGGACTTCCACCCAAGACTGTTGGGTCTGACCGGCTCCACCAAACAGGTTGCCCAGGCTAGTCACAGTTACCGCGTGTACTACAATGCAGGCCCCAAGGATGAGGACCAGGACTACATCGTGGACCACTCCATTGCCATCTACCTGCTCAACCCTGACGGCCTCTTCACGGATTACTACGGCCGGAGCAGATCGGCTGAGCAGATCTCAGACAGTGTGCGGCGGCACATGGCGGCTTTCCGCAGTGTCCTGTCTTGAGCCACTGCAGTCTGGGCCCCATCATTAAACGGGCTGCGTTTAATCTGTGTGTGTGTGTGATCTGTACCAGCGGCC